ACTTTCGCAGAATAATATATTAATATATATTAATGTATATATTAATATATACACATATCATTTACTCTCTACCCTAAGTAATGTCAGGGTTTGTGAGACAAATGTAGAGTTGCCAGAATCAGAGTCTACAAGCAAAGTATACATTTTGAAAATATAATTTTTTGGAAGAAATTAGATTTTGATTAGTTATGTCAGGAAAACATCACATCTTTTATAAATTAATACTTATATATTGTCTATAATTTTAATGTACCTGACTAAAAACCCCAAGGGTGAAATTTATTGAAAATTATTATTAAATAATATTGGAAACAAAAGGGCAGTAAATTATATAATAAAACTGTTTCCTCTCATTTTTTATTACATGTCCACCTCTTTTCTCAAGTTTTCTGAAATTATTTATAAACAAGATTGTAGTATTATAAGCCTTCTCTCTGAAGGAATATATCTTTGTAGAATCAGTGTCAACATTGAATTGATCTGACTTTGGATAAGTTACTCCAACCTTCCATACTCTTTTTTTCCCTCACCTAAACTATGTGGATAATAGTAGTATCTATGGTATAATATTTTCAGGTGGATTAAATATATTAATAAAGGAAGCCATTCAGAACAATGTCAGGTTCATTCTAATTATGCAATATGCTACATTTTATTATAACATATGCAAATGTTAATTTGAACTTATATCTATATTGGCAATAAAATTAGTCTCTTTAGTCATATTCTATAAATTTATTAGCAATTTGTAGAATGTTAAACTAATTATTAAATGCTAGGTCATTCATATAAACAGAAATTTTTTTTGATTGTTTTGTTTATTTTTTTTGAGTCGGAGTCTGGCACAGTTGCTGGGGCTGCAATGCAATAGTGTGATCCCAGCTCACTGCAACCTCTGGCTCACTGCAACCTCCGGCTCCCATGTTCAAGCGATTCTCCTGCCTCAGCTTCTCCAGTAGCTGGGAGTACAGGCGCCCCTGCTACGTATCAACTTTGATTTCTCAGCAGTTTAGAGCAGGTGAACATGATGGGTAGAAGGAATGACACAAATGTGGCTGACTTCATCCTTACGGGACTGTCAGACTCTGAAGAGGTCCAGATGGCTCTGTTTATGCTATTTCTCCTCATATACCTAATTACTATGCTGGGGAATGTGGGGATGCTATTGATAATCCGCCTGGACCTCCAGCTTCACACTCCCATGTATTTTTTCCTTACTCACCTGTCATTTATTGACCTCAGTTACTCAACTGTCGTCACACCTAAAACCTTAGCGAACTTACTGACTTCCAACTATATTTCCTTCACGGGCTGCTTTGCCCAGATGTTCTGTTTTGTCTTCTTGGGTACTGCTGAATGTTATCTTCTCTCCTCAATGGCCTATGATCGCTATGCAGCGATCTGCAGTCCTCTACACTACACAGTTATTATGCCCAAAAGGCTCTGCCTCGCTCTCATCACTGGGCCTTATGTGATTGGCTTTATGGACTCCTTTGTCAATGTGGTTTCCATGAGCAGATTGCATTTCTGTGACTCAAACATAATTCATCACTTTTTCTGTGACACTTCCCCAATTTTAGCTCTGTCCTGCACTGACACAGACAACACTGAAATGCTGATATTCATTATCGCTGGTTCCACCCTGATGGTGTCCCTTATCACAATATCTGCATCCTATGTGTCCATTCTCTCTACCATCCTGAAAATTAATTCCACTTCAGGAAAGCAGAAAGCTTTCTCTACTTGCGTCTCTCATCTCTTGGGAGTCACCATCTTCTATGGAACTATGATTTTTACTTACTTAAAGCCAAGAAAGTCTTATTCCTTGGGAAGAGATCAAGTGGCTCCTGTGTTTTATACTATTGTGATTCCCATGCTGAATCCACTCATTTATAGTCTTAGAAACAGAGAAGTGAAAAATGCTCTCATTAGAGTCATGCAGAGAAGACAGGACTCCAGGTAGTTAAAATAGCAGAAATGGAACATTTAATCTCA